AAAATTCAACGTGGCTGGGAGTCGTGGCTCACGCCTGTCATCCTAGCACTTTGGGAGGCCGAAATGGGAAAATGGTTTGAGGCTAGGAGTTTGAGACCAGCCTAGTCTAAACAGCAAGACCCTGTCTCTATTTAAAATACATAATGCAAATAAATTTTAAAAAATTTAAAAAGTGGCTGGGCACGGTGGCTCACGCCTGTAATCCCAGCACTTTGGGAGGCCGAGGCGGGCGGATCACGAGGTCAGGAGATCGAGACCATCCTGGCTATCACGGTGAAACCCCGTCTCTACTAAAAATACAAAAAATTAGCCTGGCGTGGTGGCGGACACCTGTAGTCCCAGCTACTCAGGAGGCTGAGGCAGGAGAATGGCGTGAACCCGGGAGGCAGAGCTTGCAGTGAGCCGAGATCGCGCCACTGCACTCCAGCCTGGGCGATAGAAAGAGACTCCGTCTCAAAAAAGAAAGAAAAAAAAATTAAAAGTATATAAAAGAATAAAACAGCTTCGCAGAGCTACCCATGAGCCATCCCCGACCCGTGTTCTTTTCCCGTGACCCGGGTAACCATCTTGGGAGGCTCTAACACCCTAGGCGGTCAGTGGGCAGCAGGCACCACACCCCTGGTTGGAGCTGTGGCGGCTTCCCAGCAGCAGCCGCGGGCGGGGCGACCTGTCCTTAGGTACGGAAGCGCTGGGGCGCGGCTGCCTAGCAGCCGCCAGTCCGCTCGCCCCTCGCGTTCTCTGGCTCTCAAATCCGAGTGCAGCCTCGAACATAGGTCCTTCTGCCGCCCCGCCCCCTGGCTGGCAATCTGCTCCACCGTAACCACGCCCTCCCCACAGTCCCGCCCCATCTTCGCTCTCAGCGCGCCCGGCCCCGCCTCTGCCCTTTAAGGCCACACCGCTATCCAGGCCCGGCTCCCCGCCTGTCCGTCAATCCGCTCCGGTTCTGCCCCGCCCTCCTCTTGCCGTTCCCTCACGCTGGCCTCGGCGCGGCCCGTTGTTATGACGACATGGTCGTAAATCCGCCATCTTCCTGCGGCGCGTTGCGACATGGAGGGCGCGATGGCAGTGCGGGTGACGGCCGCTCATACGGCAGAAGCCCAGGCCGAAGCCGGGCGGGAAGCGGGCGAGGGTGCAGTTGCGGCGGTGGCGGCGGCCTTGGCCCCCAGCGGCTTCCTCGGCCTCCCGGCGCCCTTCAGCGAGGAAGGTAACCGGGCCGACCCGGAGGGTGCGGCCGGGGTGCGGGCAGTTCATCCCGGGCTGGCAGAGGCCCGGATGGCCCGAGCTGCGGGCTCGACCGACCCTCCCAGACCCAGACACCTCGCGGATCTCGCGGGACCCTCACAGCCCTCCACGAAACCCCCAGGTTTGCTGCGACCCTCACGGGCCTCTCCTGCGCCCAGGCCCTGCTGACAGCAGGCTCGTTGCAGATGAGGACGATGTGCACAGATGCGGCCGCTGCCAGGCAGAGTTCACCGCCTTGGAGGATTTTGTTCAGCACAAGATTCAGAAGGCCTGCCAGCGGGCCCCTCCGGAGGCCCTGCCTGCCACCCCTGCCACCACAGCGTTGCTGGGCCAGGAGGTGAGCCCTCACCCACTCCCCCATCCCCTCCCACGACTCCCCTGTTTTCTTCCCCCTTTGGCAGGTGGTGCCGGCAGCACCAGGCCCAGAGGAGCCCATCACTGTGGCCCACATCGTGGTGGAGGCGGCCTCTCTGGCAGCAGACATCAGCCACGCATCTGACCTTGTTGGTAAGCCGACTTCCATGAATCGCTGGCCTGATTCCTGGGGCTTAGGCCCAGATGCTTCTCCTAGGTGGTGGGCACATCAAAGAGGTCATCGTGGCTGCTGAGGCGGAGCTGGGAGACGGTGAGATGGCCGAGGCCCCGGGCAGCCCCCGCCAGCAGGGGCTGGGGCTCGCAGGGGAGGGTGAGCAGGCCCAGGTGAAGCTACTGGTGAACAAGGATGGCCGCTATGTGTGTGCGCTGTGCCACAAGACCTTCAAGACGGTGAGCCGGCGTGCGGGGAGCCAGTGTGTGGGAGGGCCCTGAGCTGCCACGCCCTCCCCCACAGGGCAGCATCCTCAAGGCCCACATGGTCACTCACAGCAGCCGCAAGGACCACGAGTGCAAGCTCTGTGGGGCCTCCTTCCGCACCAAGGGCTCACTCATCCGGCACCACCGGCGGCACACGGGTGAGCTGGCCGCACCTCGGGCTGGAGCCCGGGCTGCCCGGGGCTGACTAGGTTCTCTCTGCAGATGAGCGCCCCTACAAGTGCTCCAAGTGTGGAAAGAGCTTCCGGGAGTCGGGTGCACTGACCCGGCACCTCAAGTCTCTCACCCCCTGCACAGAGAAAATCCGCTTCAGTGTGAGCAAGGACGTGGTTGTCAGCAAAGAGGACGCACGTGCAGGTCAGCATGGTGCGGGCAGCTGCCTGGTCCTGAGGGATCTTCACTCCCTCACTCCACCTTGAAGGTTCTGGAGCTGGAGCTGCCGGCTTGGGGACAGCCACATCATCGGTGACAGGCGAGCCTATAGAGACTTCACCCGTGATTCACCTGGTGACAGATGCCAAGGGCACCGTCATCCACGAAGTCCACGTCCAGATGCAGGAGCTGTCCCTGGGCATGAAAGCCCTGGCCCCAGAGGTGGGGGCGACGGGGGGCCCCGGAGGGCTGCTTGGCCAGCCTCCTCTCTCTGCCTCCCCTGCAGCCCCCCGTCTCCCAGGAGCTCCCCTGCTCCAGCGAGGGCAGCCGTGAGAACCTGCTGCACCAGGCCATGCAGAACTCCGGCATCGTCCTTGAGCGCGCTGCTGGGGAGGAGGGTGCCCTGGAGCCAGCTCCTGCTGCCGGGTCCAGTCCCCAGCCCCTGGCAGTGGCAGCCCCGCAGCTGCCGGTACTGGAAGTGCAGCCGCTGGAGACAGTAGGTGCCAGCACCACCTGCGGGCTCCTCCCCGGGTGCTGGAGACCTTCCTGTGGTTCCCCAGCAGGTGGCCAGCGAGGCCTCAGCGGTGCCCAGGACCCACCCATGTCCTCAGTGCAGTGAGACCTTCCCGACAGCAGCCACCCTGGAGGCCCACAAGAGGGGCCACACCGGTAGGTGATGGGTGGGTGTGTGGCCCATGGCATGGGCTTGGCCTGATGCTGTGTGTGGCTGCAGGGCCGAGGCCGTTCGCCTGCGCGCAGTGTGGCAAGGCCTTCCCCAAGGCCTACCTGCTCAAGAAGCACCAGGAGGTGCACGTGCGTGAGCGCCGCTTCCGCTGTGGCGACTGCGGGAAGCTCTACAAGACCATTGCCCATGTGCGTGGCCACCGGCGCGTCCACTCAGACGAGCGGCCCTACCCTTGTCCCAAGTGTGGCAAGCGCTACAAGACTAAGGTGGGTCTCTGGCCGCAGGACCCTGGCGCCTGGGCCAGGCTGGCACTGACAGGTGTCTCCACAGAACGCACAGCAGGTGCACTTCAGGACACACCTGGAGGAGAAGCCGCACGTGTGCCAGTTCTGCAGCCGTGGCTTCCGAGAGAAGGGCTCACTGGTGCGGCACGTGCGACACCACACAGGCGAGAAGCCGTTCAAGTGCTACAAGTGCGGCCGTGGCTTCGCCGAGCACGGCACGCTGAACCGGCACCTGCGCACCAAAGGTCTGGGCCGGTGGAGGTGGGAGGGGGAGGGGTTGCCTAGCCCTGACCGAGTCCCCACCCACAGGGGGCTGCCTGCTGGAGGTGGAGGAGTTGCTGGTGTCTGAGGACAGCCCCGCGGCAGCCACCACCGTCCTCACGGAAGACCCGCACACAGTGTTGGTGGAGTTCTCGTCCGTGGTAGCTGACACCCAGGAGTATATCATCGAGGTGGGTGTGGGGCCCTGGGGCCGTGCTGGGACGCTGACCTCTGTCCTTCTGCCCATCTGCCCAGGCCACTGCGGACGATGCGGAGACCAGTGAGGCCACGGAGATCATCGAGGGCACCCAGACAGAGGTGAGGGGTAGGGCAGGCGGGGGCGGGGAGGCACAGCCGCTCTTGCTGAGCCGTGGCCCTGCAGGTGGACAGCCACATCATGAAGGTGGTGCAGCAGATCGTGCACCAGGCTAGCGCCGGCCACCAGATCATCGTGCAGAACGTCACCATGGACGAGGAGACGGCGCTGGGCCCAGAGGCGGCTGCCGCCGACACCATCACCATCGCCACCCCCGAGAGCCTGACAGAGCAGGTGGCCATGACGCTGGCCTCGGCCATCAGCGAGGGCACTGTGCTTGCCGCCCGGGCAGGGACAAGTGGCACTGAACAGGCCACTGTGACCATGGTGTCATCAGAGGACATCGAGATCCTGGAGCATGCAGGCGAGCTGGTCATCGCCTCGCCGGAGGGCCAGCTGGAGGTGCAGACGGTCATCGTCTAGCATGAGGTCTGCGGGGTCCTGGCCGGGCAGGGACAGGGCAGAGGACTCTGAGCGCCCCACCCATGCCTGCCTGGCCTGGTAGAGAAGATGGCACAGGATGGAGGCGCCCCAAGACGGACAGTGTACATAAGAGTTTCTTGTTGCTTTACAATAAAACATGAGAACCTGCAGCTTGTGATGTTGTGGCAGTGGCAGCCTCCGC